GCTCACTGCAACCTCCGCCTCCCAGGTTCAAGCGATTCTCCTGCCTCAGCCACCCCAAGTAGCTGGAATTACAGGCGCCTGCCACCACGCCCGGCTAATTTTTTGTATCTTTAGTATAGACGGGGTTTCACCATGTTGGCCAGGCTGGTCTCGAACTCCTGACCTCAGGTGATCCACCCGCCTCGGCCTCCTAAAGCGCTGGAATTACAGGCGTGAGTCACCGTGCCCGGCCTAATTACTAAACATTTTAGTAGAGATGTTTTGAAACTTTGCATATATCCTGTTTCGGCTTCAAGTTCTGCCTACTAATTTTAGCATTCATCCGTGGATGTTGGGGAAGGCCAACTTTTACTTTCTCAATCTGAGCAAAATTTCACTGTTTTAAGGAGCAAAACGAGCAGAATTATTGGACAGGAAGAATGGTAGGAGAGAGTAGAGACCTAGGCAAGGGCCGCTCCTGTAAAAATTAGGTAAGTGAAAACTAGTAATAATAAGTACACTCGCGGCTGGGCGCAGTGGCTCACGCTTGTAATCCAGCACTTCGGGAGGCCGAGGTGGGCGGATCACGAGGTCAGGAGATGGAGGCCACAGTGAAACCCCATCTCTACTAAAAATATAAAAAAAAATTAGCCGGGCGTGGTGGCGGGCGCCTGTAGTCCCAGCCACCCGGGAGGCTGAGGCAGGAGAATGGTGTGAACCCGGGAGGCGGAGCTTGCAGTGAGCTGAGATCGTGCCACTGCACTCCAGCCTGGGCGACAGAGCGAGACTCCGTCTCAAAAAAAAAAAAAAAAAAAAAAAAAAAAAAAAAAAAAAGTAAGTACACTCGCACTACGAACAGAAGGATATCCCGAGCAGCTCTGAGAGGGCTTTAGCAATCAGGCGCCGGGTCGGCTTCCCGGTTGCCCCGGAGACAGGGTCCTTCCTTGTTCGGCGCCGCCATCTTGTGTCACCAGCCCTTGCCCAATGAACGGCTGCTCAGTGGCGGGAGGGCGGGCTACCGCGCCCGGGCCCTACCCGCCCTGGCGCACTGCTCTTCCCGGTCATGGAGGCGCCAGCCGCCGGCTTGTTTCTGCTCCTGTTGCTTGGGACTTGGGCCCCGGCGCCGGGCAGCGCCTCCTCCGAGGCACCGCCGCTGATCAATGAGGACGTGAAGCGCACAGTGGACCTAAGCAGCCACCTGGCTAAGGTGACGGCCGAGGTGGTCCTGGCGCACCTGGGCGGCGGCTCCACGTCCCGAGCTACCTCTTTCCTGCTGGCTTTGGAGCCTGAGCTCGAGGCCCGGCTGGCGCACCTGGGCGTGCAGGTGAGTGTGGGCGACCCCTCGCCGCCGCTCCCCATGAATAATAAACTATCTTTTTCTGTTGTAGGTAAAGGGAGAAGATGAGGAAGAGAACAATTTGGAAGTACGTGAAACCAAAATTAAGGGTAAAAGGTAAGCTGACAAACAATATACCTTGTCTCTTGCTCTTACTTCTCTTGCCTTGTTCTTCCTTTAGTGGGAGATTCTTCACAGTCAAGCTCCCAGTTGCTCTTGATCCTGGGGCCAAGATTTCAGTCATTGTGGAAACAGTCTACACCCATGTGCTTCATCCGTATCCAACCCAGATCACCCAGTCAGAGAAACAGTTTGTGGTGTTTGAGGGGAACCATTATTTCTACTCTCCCTATCCAACGAAGACACAAACCATGCGTGTGAAGCTTGCCTCTCGAAATGTGGAGAGCTACACCAAGCTGGGGAACCCCACGCGCTCTGAGGACCTACTGGATTATGGGCCTTTCAGAGATGTGCCTGCCTATAGTCAGGTAAGCTCAGGTGGAGTCCAGCCCATCCCTGTAAACTTTGAACTATTTGTTTCCTTCCTTCCAGGATACTTTTAAAGTACATTATGAGAACAACAGCCCTTTCCTGACCATCACCAGCATGACCCGAGTCATTGAAGTCTCTCACTGGGGTAATATTGCTGTGGAAGAAAATGTGGACTTAAAGCACACAGGAGCTGTGCTTAAGGGGCCTTTCTCACGCTATGATTACCAGAGACAGCCAGATAGTGGAATATCCTCCATCCGTTCTTTTAAGGTATGGAATGTTCAACTTGGACATTGTGAGAAAGTTTTAGAAGGGCATATCCACTCTCTTGCAGACCATCCTTCCTGCTGCTGCCCAGGATGTTTATTACCGGGATGAGATTGGCAATGTTTCTACCAGCCACCTCCTTATTTTGGATGACTCTGTAGAGATGGAAATCCGGCCTCGCTTCCCTCTCTTTGGCGGGTGGAAGACCCATTACATCGTTGGCTACAACCTCCCAAGCTATGAGTACCTCTATAATTTGGGTCAGTCTTCAATAGTAAGGGAGAAACTAACCACATCATTGCTTATGCTTGCTTGATCCTTCAGGTGACCAGTATGCACTGAAGATGAGGTTTGTGGACCATGTGTTTGATGAACAAGTGATAGATTCTCTGACTGTGAAGATCATCCTGCCTGAAGGAGCCAAGTGAGTGTGACTGTTCCTCTCCTTTGCACCCGGGAGGCTATATTTTATTCCCATCTTCTTCCAGGAACATTGAAATTGATAGTCCCTATGAAATCAGCCGTGCCCCAGATGAGCTGCACTACACCTATCTGGACACATTTGGCCGCCCTGTGATTGTTGCCTACAAGAAAAATCTGGTAGAACAGCACATTCAGGACATTGTGGTGAGTGGCTCCACTGTTTGCCTTCCATGGCGCCCGATGAAGCCTGTCCTCTTGCTTCTCCCAGGTCCACTACACGTTCAACAAGGTGCTCATGCTGCAGGAGCCCCTGCTGGTGGTGGCGGCCTTCTACATCCTGTTCTTCACCGTTATCATCTATGTTCGGCTGGACTTCTCCATCACCAAGGTACCGTCTCTGCCTTCTTCCTGCTTGTCATTGTTGTCACACATGGTGCCTCTCCTTCCTTCAGGATCCAGCCGCAGAAGCCAGGATGAAGGTAGCCTGCATCACAGAGCAGGTCTTGACCCTGGTCAACAAGAGAATAGGCCTTTACCGTCACTTTGACGAGACCGTCAATAGGTACAAGCAATCCCGGGACATCTCCACCCTCAACAGTGGCAAGAAGAGCCTGGAGACTGAACACAAGGCCTTGACCAGTGAGATTGCACTGCTGCAGTCCAGGCTGAAGACAGAGGGCTCTGATCTGTGCGACAGAGTAAGTGTCGGGCGTCACAGAGTTGCTTGGCTCACAAGTCCTGCCCTGCTCTTGCCTCGGCCAGGTGAGCGAAATGCAGAAGCTGGATGCACAGGTCAAGGAGCTGGTGCTGAAGTCGGCGGTGGAGGCTGAGCGCCTGGTGGCTGGCAAGCTCAAGAAAGACACGTACATTGAGAATGAGAAGCTCATCTCAGGAAAGCGCCAGGAGCTGGTCACCAAGATCGACCACATCCTGGATGCCCTGTAGCCCCTGCCCGCATCCTCCAGGGGGCCCAGGGTGCCTGCACTTTGCTGTGGCAGGCAGATTGGGTGGTAGTGGGAGGTTGTGCATGGAGGCCAGTGAAAGCTGACATCTGTAAAAGGCCTTCAAGGAAGAGAAACCAGGCCCTGCGTCAGGCAGTGTGAGTTTGCCGTTTGTCCTTAACTTTCTTTTTTTTTTTTTTTAAAAAAAGAAAACTTTAAAAAAACTCCCATTAAAAACAAAACATCTTTGTGTTTTGAACAAAGGAATTTTCAATATTTGATTGGTATTCTGTTCTGAAGTCTAAGATATTTTTCAGCCTATAAAGCCCCCTGTTTTATGCCCTTCTAATTCTGATGTTTGGGTATTGTGTGAGTGCATGTGTTTTTTTTTTTTTTTTTAAAGCGTGTGTGAACAAATGGAAATAAAGCAGGGACTGTGAACATTTGTTTTTGGTCTGTTGAAGATCTCTCATAATTT